CAGCATCCCTGGGGAAGCCCCTGACTTTTACCACAGGGTTCCTCTTGCTCTCCAGGGGCAACATTGCACGCAGACAACACAGGAAATGGATTCCCCTGGACAGGAATCTGGCTTTGCTAAGGAGGTGGAGGTGAAGCCTGGTTTCCATACTTTGCTCCAGCAGGCCCTTCCAGTCCCTCCCATGTGCCTGCTCTGTCTCTCCTGATCCTTCCTGGAGCCTCTGAGGATCCTGCTCTGCCAGGATTCTCTGCTCAGTTCTCCACTTTCTCCTGGTATCATGCATGGGGAAGGTACAGTGACAACAGGACAATCACCTTCACAGAGGACAGAGGCCACCCGGGATGGTAAGGGAGAACATGCACAGGCCCTAAGCCACAGCTCAGCCAACAGAAACGGAGAGGGAGGATCTCCCTGAATCCCTCCTCAAGGACAGCAGAACCCAGAGCCACCCACCTCCCTCCACCACAGTCCTCTCTTCCCAGGACATGCAGGACACCTCCCTCCACATCCAGGAGCTGGGGATCCTCCTGAGACCCCCAGGCCTGGATCTCTGTCCCTGGGTCAGAGGCAAGGCTGGTGACACTGGAGAGAGAGGACTGGTCCCCCCCGTAGTCGCCCCCCATTTTCTATCCCACAGAGCCACCTCTGTCACCTTCCTGCTGGGTATCATCTCACACTCCCTGAGTATTGGGGAGCATGAGGAGACCTGGGGGCCCAGCTGGGTCTCTGTGTCACAAAAGGAAACAGTTCCCCAAGTTTGGGAGACCCCAGAGTACCTCTGTTTGTGGTGACATTCCCAAAGGGTCAGTGCAGGGGTGACAAGTCACCCTCTCTGGGGACAGGGGACTCCACCAACCCTGCTTCTCAAAGTGTGGTTAGGAAACTGTAATGTACACAGAAGAGAAAGGGGAAGGAGGGACAAAAAAGGCAGAAATGAGAGGGGAGGGGCAGAGGGGTGACCTGGGAAGAGCCCCGCCTCTGCCCCTGGCCCTGGGAAGTGCTTCTGCCCGGGAGGAGGCTCAGCACAGAAGGAGGAAGGTCAGCAGCCCCGACAGCCGACAGTCACAGCAGCTCTGACAAGAGCGTTCCTGGAGCCCAGCTCCTCTCCACAGAGGACAAGCAGGCAGCAGAGACCATGGGCCCCCCCTCAGCCGCTCCCCGTGGAGGGCACAGGCCCTGGCAGGGGCTCCTGATCACAGGTGAGGGGAGGACTCTCTGGGAGTGGTGGGAACAGTATTGACTGATGCTGTCTTCACCTCCTAGCCTCACTTTTAACCTTCTGGCACCCGCCCACCACTGTCCAGTTCACTATTGAAGCCCTGCCGTCCAGTGCTGCAGAGGGAAAGGATGTTCTTCTACTGGCCTGCAATATTTCAGAAACTATTCAAGCCTATTATTGGCACAAGGGGAAAACGGCAGAAGGGAGCCCTCTCATTGCTGGTTATATAACAGACATTCAAGCAAATATCCCAGGGGCCGCATACAGTGGTCGAGAGACAGTATACCCCAATGGATCCCTGCTGTTCCAAAACATCACCCTGGAGGACGCAGGATCCTACACCCTACGAACCATAAATGCCAGTTACGACTCTGACCAAGCAACTGGCCAGCTCCACGTACACCGTGAGTGATTCCCCCATACCTCTGGGTGCTGGGCCTTGTCCCCTTTGCCTTCCCCTTTCTGCAGAAAACAACGTCCCAGGCCTTCCTGTGGGGGCCGTCGCTGGCATCGTGACTGGGGTCCTGGTTGGGGTGGCTCTGGTGGCCGCCCTGGTGTGTTTTCTGCTTCTCTCCAGGACTGGAAGGTACCGCAGCTTTTCCCCAGCCTCCTCCCACCGCACCCTCATGAATAATCCTGACCTTTCCTAGGGCCAGCATCCAGCGTGACCTCAGGGAGCAGCCGCCCCCAGCCTCCACCCCTGGTGAGTGTCCCTTCAGCCCAGGTGTGGGAGCCTGGGAGCTGAGGACCCCTACACTCTCCTGCAGGAGGGGCCCAGGCTCTCCTCCCACCCTGCTGCTCACTCCTGTCTCTGTCCCCAGGCCATGGTCCCTCTCACAGATCCACCTTCTCGGTAAGCCTGTTCCCTCCCCAGCCCTTTTCTACGTCCCCTGACATCTCCTCTCTCCCCTGCCCAGGCCCCTCTACCCAGCCCCAGAACAGCCACTCCCATCTATGAGGTGAGTGTGGGCCATGGATGTTCTGGTCCCGCCCGAGCGCTCAGCTGTCCTCACACTACCCCAGGGACCAAGGCCATGCACAGCCCCAGCCTGGGTCCCTCTGTGAATGCATGTGGGGTCTCAGGAGCACAGAAGATGGGGCCATCTGATGTCCACAAAAGGTGAGCAATGCGGGAGCAACCATGGGTGGTATAGGTTGCGGCTGTGGCCCCTACGCAGCCTCCAGTGTCCTGACCCCTGCTGCCCTCTTCACCCAGGCCCTGGAGGCCCAGTCTATCACTGTCCTCCACAAATGAACTTACCTGTCCCCAAATCCAGGATCCTGTGTGCTTATACCTGGCCACTAGGTTCTCCTCTGTCCCAGTGGCTACTGCTCAGGACATCTTTATCCCTGGTGGGGCACAGAGAGGGGCTGTCAGAGCAACCAAGATTAATACAGACGCATAATTCAGTCCTTGAGCACTACCCAGGACTCTGGCCCCTCATTGCTCATCAGTTCCCACTTTACCCCCTGGCATGGATCTCACTGAGCAAGCCAACTCTTTACACAGGAGCATCCAGGTCAGAGGTGCAGGACTCCCCCATCTAAAGCTCATGCAGGCTCCCATGGCGATGGGACAACCTGTCTGCTCCTCTCCCTGGCCCACAGCCCTATCTCGCCTGCAGCTCCTCCACACACCTGGGACAGCAGTTCTCAGCCCTTCCCTGAGGGCCCCTGGAAGGGTGATGATCTCATATAGGTTCACTTGAACCAGGTGCCACCTTCCCACAAGTGAGCTGGTGCCTGCACTAAAGCACAGAGCCACAGTTCCCAAGAGTGTTCTGCCACTGCCACAGGTTGTTCGTCCTGAGATGAGAGGTAAGAAAACAACCCGCAATGGGTTGTTTTATATCGGGATTTGCATCAGGATTTAGCTCTAAATGACCCCTGATCCCACCTGCACACAGCGTCAGATGAGACAAGGTGAGGCCTCTTTAGTTTTCTGTTGAGGCTGTGACAAATTACCACAAGCTTAGTGACATAGAAACCTGAACCAAAGTGCCCACATGGCTGTGTTCTTTCTAGAGGCTCCAGGGAAGAGTGCATTTCCTCTCCTTTTCCACCTCCTAGAGGCCTCCTGCAACCTTGGCTGTGTCCTCTTTCTCCATCTTCAAAGCCAGCAGCACAGCATCTTGAAACTATTCTGTGCCCTGCTTCCATCCCCACATCTCCACCTCCTCCCACCTCCCTCTCTCACTTAAAAGGAAGGAGCCTTGTGGTTATTTTGGACGCACCTGGGATAAACCACAACAACCTCCCCATCTCATGATCCTTCCTTTAATCTGTAAAGTGTCCTTTACCACGTGACATGTCCACAGATCTGGGGATGAGGATGTACACATCTTTGAGAGGCCCTTGTTCTGTCCATCACTCCTCTCAAGGCCATCTTCTCATCATCGTTCACTACAAACTACACATGGGCACCTGGATGGGTTCATCATGACTGTGGCGTCAGTTCCTGCATTAACATCCCCAGCACCCTCCAGATCCTGAGAGAGGGAGACGGAGGGCTCTCCATGCCCCTAGTACCTCTCCACCTTCTTCTTGGTGACATGCTTAGTTGCTAAGAATAACAGAAAGCAGAGGTGACTGAAAGATCACAACTCACCGGCCCTTCAATAGTTCATGGACATCAGCACCACGGACAGTGACTCAGTGAGGCTAATTTCCAGGTGGCAGCAGGGAGCATGCAGATAGGAGGGAACTGCAGGAAAAGCTGCCCATTCTATTCTATATGAGAAAGAGTGTAAGAAAGAGGAAGCTATTACAGGGATAATGCTATTCTTCTCTAATCCATAAATTGCGAAACCTTTGCATGTCTGGATATCATGGTTTTTAGCACATCTGCTGCCACTCCCTGCAGGGCTGCTTGCTGCATCCAGGATGTGGTCTCTTGGGGGGCTCACAGCCTGCTTTGGCCTCATGGTGAGTCTCCCTGCCCCTGACACTCAGGCCACTGTCTCTGCCTACAACATGGTGGGAACCTTCCATGATTAACGTCTGATTCTCTGTGCCTGACCTTTGAAGCACATCCATCACTCAGCCTGGAGCATCCGCTGAGCTCAGCATCCTGCTCCTCCATCCCCAGCTGAGCCCTTGAGGAGATGCTTGAGAGGATCTCCTGGGCTCCTCTGTGAGCTCCTCCAGGCTGAGCCTTGTGCTTGGTGTCAGAGGCCTTTGCCATCTGCTTGTTCTTTCCATAGGCAAATAATCCTCCTCAGGGACAAGTGGGGCCTGAAGATCTGTCTGAATATCTATCTATCTATCTATCTATCTATCTATCTATCTATCTATCTATCTATCTATCTATCATCTATCTATATGTATGTATATATGAGAATGCTTTATTAGGCAAAACTGCATACTATGAACATGCTTTAAAATGCAACAGGATGAGATGTGAAGACATAAAGAACAAGTGTGTAGTGACACATGGCTATCAGAACACACTGAAGAATCCACACCGCGGCCGAGAGCAGTGGCTCACGCCTGTAGTCCCAGCACTTTTGGAGGCTGAGGCAGGCAGATCACTTGAGGACAGGTGTTCGAGACCAGCCTGACCAACATGGTGAAACCCCATCTCTACTAAAAATACAAAAAATTTAGCCGGGCCTGGTGGCTCATGCCTGTAGTCCTGGCTGTTCGGGAGGCTGAGGCAGGAGAATTGCCTGAACCTGGGAGACACAAGTTGCAGTGAGCTGAGATCGCACCACTGCACTCCAGCCTGGGAGATAGAGTGAGGCTCCATCTAAAAACAAAACAAAACAAAAAGAATCCACACTGCTTCCCCGCTTCACTTTACCCAGAAAAGGAATGTTCTAGGCCACTTCCTCTTCAGCACACATCCCCAGGGAACTAAAATAGGTTCACAGTCACCCCCATCTTCCTCATTCCCATCACCTCTTACCCACAGAGGCATCTCTGGTCCTACAGATCCAGCCCTGCCTTCAAGAGGCACAGGTCCAACCCATCCAGTGTCCCTGCTAGTCACACACAGCACTCAGGGTACAATGGAGGGCTTCTGTGCTTTGGATGGGAACAAACCCCACCTCACATTCCCACACCTGAGAAGCCACCAGGGTCCTCTCTGTCCTGTCCTCACACTCAATGTCTGTCCTGGGTCACCCTTGTCATCTCTCCTGGAAATAGGCATGGCTCCTGACAGGTAGGATTGAGGCTTTGTCTTTTCAGGAGTCCCTCCCACTCTGAGCACATGAAACTGCTCAGCTCCATGCAACCCTCTCTCACCAGGGGCCTTGTTCTCTGGGTCCCTGAATACCTGGGTCCATGCCATGTACATTTTAAGAAAAATGACAGTGACTCTCACCCTGACATCCTCACCCAAGGCACGTGTCTGACAAGAATCACCAGGTGAGATACCTGTGGCTCCACACACCTGAGGCTTCACTGCGCAGGGGTGTCCTCATCCCTCTCCTCCCACCCCTAGGGACAGTAAGCACCACAGGCTGCCTTGGACCACCAGCTCCCCCTCCCAGACACAGCCTCAGATCTATACTGACATGCTACATGGAGAGGCTCTGATGAACAGCAGGTATTAGGAAATCCCACCGAACCAGGTGCCACTTGCGGCCCCACTCCTCCTCATATCTGTGACTGGGACAGACACACATAACACACCTCTGTTCACCGCCCAGCCCCCAAGGTCAATCACAGTCTGCTTCTCCCCTAGATCCACTGCTCCCCATGTCTTCCGTCCTCAGCTGCATCCTGGGTGGCCTCCTTGCTGTTCTTGTACCCCAGAGGCAGGTTCCAACCTTTGTGATGTTGCCTGCAATGCCCAAACTTTCCCTTCCCCTTCCCCTTCCCTTTTCCCCTCCCCCTTCCCCTCCCCTTCCCCTCCCCACCCCTATCCCTTCGTCTTCCCTTGTCTTCCCTTCCCTTCCCTATAAAGCCAAACATACCCATCCACCTACCTTGTGGTCAAAGTCATCAGCCTCCTGCTCCACTCAGTGTTCTCTGACCCTGCATATGGAGGTGGTGGCCCCTCCTAGAACACCCACCACTCACTGTCAGCCTTGCGTGGTAATCACAGATTTTGCAGGGGTTACCTGTGTTCAGGTGTGTCACCTGTGGAACCAGAACTCTTGGAAGGACTGGCAGAGGGAGCTGCTTAGGATATCTCAGGGCTCCTGGCATCTGGTCTACCACAGGGCTATTAACAACAGCACTTAGGGACAAGGTGGAGGATGGACGGTTAAGAGGGTAAATATGGATGATGTGTGGGCAAAGAATAGGACACAGGAACACATGCAGTACTCAAATAATTATGCCAAGAAAGGTGAGGACATGGAGATGGACATTCCCATATACTTCTGATGGGACTGCAGTTTAGTCCCTACAGCAACATTGACCTCACCATGTTTAACGCGCACACGCTCTGACCACTATCCTACTTCTGAAGGCCTCCCTGTGCTGTGAGCTCTGAGAAGGCCAAGCTTGCCTGTTCTGTCTCTGCTAAAGCCAGAGACCAGCCAATAGCCCAGCACAGGGTACTTCATAAATACATGTTGAAGGAATGAGCTCCAGGAACAGTACTCCACATGGTAGAGATGTGTGTATGAGGATGTTCACTGCAGAAGGTCATGTCAATGTGACAAGTGACGAGCAGCCTCAAATCCAGCAACAGGGGTGTGGGTAAAAGATCATAGTGTAGCCATGCAATGGAACCAATGAAAAAACCACAATTAGAGCAAATCCACATGTATTAATAAAGGAGGTGCCCTCCATACATGCTGCACCTAACAGAATGTTGCCAAATAAGAATGAAAAATGATGATATTTGGGCTGTAAAAACTAGAAGTCAGCTAAATAAGAATGCATCGAAAGTATTTGTGAATGCTTACAATTTTACAATGCCTTGGCATCCGTTTTGGATGGAAGTTGGACTTTCTCATACCAGAAGCAGGGCTCAGTCACCTTTGAAATAGTTTCCAGTTCTCCACCTCCTTCCAGTTCCTCAGTGTGATTGATCAGATATCTGATTTATACAACTGCCTCCTGGTGACCTCCTCCCTATGGGACTTCCGGATACAGCCCGTATGACTGCCCCACTGACCCCACACCCTGCCTGCTGCAGTGACCACCTCTAATTACCTGGATCTCATGTCTGCTTGCATTAAATCCACCAATTAAAACTCCCTGAGGACAATCTGTTTGAATAATATTCTGTACCCTAATAAAGGCCTTGACCCATGGGTTCCCCCTCTGTCCTCCCCATACTGCCCCTGACCTCTGTGTGTGTGTGTGGGTGTGGGTGTATGTGTGTGTGTGTGTGTGTGTGTCCTCCAGACAGGGCCTGTATCCCCCAGGACCTGTAAGTAATAAATCTTTATTTTCATCTTATGTCTCTCGCAATCATTGGCAAGAGCTCTGCA